GTTCGCGACCAGCCTGGCCAACATTTTTAGTGGCCGTCTCTACTAAAAATACAAAAATTAGCCAGGCGTGGTGGTGGGCGCCTGTAATCCCAGCTACTCGGGAGGCTGAGGCAGGAGAATCGCTTGAACCCGAACCCGGGAGGCGGAGGTTGCCGGGAGCCGAGATCGCGCCACTGCACTCTAGCCTGGGCGACAGAGCGAGACTCCGTCTCAAAATACAAAAAAATTGGAGGATGTAGCTAGGAAAAGCAGGGAAAGCCTTCCCAGGCAGAGGGAACAGCGCCTGGGAATATAGCGCCTCAAAGGGCATCTGATGCCCTGTCCCCGTCCTACCCCTAAGGACCAGCCCGACCTGCCGCACCCCCCGACCCCGACTAAGGACACTGCGACCACTTGGGGGCGCTGCGACCTCCTCCCGGGTGAAATGAAACCCGAGGGCAGGCCCCCACCCACCAAGCAAGTAAAGCAAGCCGTTTGAGGGAGTGGCCTGGAAATGAGAGAGAAAAAGTCCTAGAGCAGGAGTGGGATAGACTGTGAGGCAAACTGAGCTCAGAGCTCCAGTCCACCCTGGGGAGAGTCACGGTCCACATTTTGGGAGTTAAGGAGATAAAGGGAGTGGGAACCAGAGCCTAGCGACGGGGACAGGGCATCAGATGCCCTTTGAGGCGCTGTATTCCTCCGGCAAGAATCTCTCCGGGCCTCTGTTTCCCCCATCTTAGATGGGCTCTGGGGCCGTCGGGCGCAAAAGGACACGATAGTGTGGCGGGTCCCGGAAAGGGACTCCCGGGCGGGGTGTTGCGGGGAGGTGGTGACGTGGCCAGACAGGACCTAAAGGACTTGGACTAGAGGAGCGGAGCTGGCAGGAGCGTTGGACGGCGGTGTACGCATGCGCGTCGGGCGGCGGTGTACGCATGTGCATCGCCGGAGGCAGGCGTTCTGCGCGCGCGTGCCCGAGAAACTGACGGCCGCGCATGCGCCCTTGGTTGGCGGGAGTTTCGGAGGCGGTGACCGTGACGTAGAAGGTGGAGACCGCTTCACCCTGATCAGGGAGTATCGGCTGCGGGTGCGCAAGGCGTCCAGGAGTGACCTGGGGCTGTGGAGAGCGACCCGTGGCCTTGTGTTTCAGGTACGGAGGTTCCGGACTGGACGGGCGTCAGGAAGTCACAGACTTGTCCTCTGATGTGGCCCCGCCCGCCGCCGCACTAATCTCTTCGGCGTCGTACCCGTCGGCCCAGCTCGACCCGCCGCAGCCCCGGCCCCGACCGTGGACACTGGGGGTCCCCGAGGGCGCTGCGACCTCCTCCCGGGTGAAATGAAACCCGAGGGCAGTCCCCCTTACCGACCCCATTAGAGACGTATCTGCCGTGCCAGGGGTCTAGGCTCCAGAAACAGGGGTGAGGACTGGGTAGAGGGCTGGGGTTCGAATAGAACAGATCACTTCCATTTTCCTATTTTCAGAGTTTACCACCTAGGATGACTTCAGTGACTAGATCAGAGATCATAGATGGTAAGTATTGTAGTGAAATTCAGTACCTCTTATTGTATTTTGACTTTTTTATAACAAATACTAGAAAAAGGACCAGTGATGTCTAAGACTCATGATCATCAATTGGAATCAAGTCTCAGTCCTGTGGAAGTGTTTGCTAAAACATCTGCCTCCCTGGAGATGAATCAAGGCGTTTCAGAGGAAAGAATTCACCTTGGCTCTAGCCCTAAAAAAGGGGGAAATTGTGATCTCAGCCACCAGGAAAGACTTCAGTCGAAGTCCCTTCATTTGTCTCCTCAAGAACAATCTGCCAGTTATCAAGACAGGAGGCAATCCTGGCGGCGAGCAAGTATGAAAGAAACGAACCGGCGGAAGTCGCTGCATCCCATTCACCAGGGCATCACAGGTGGGGTGCTGTGTACACAAGACAGTGAGGTTAGCTCCTTAAATGTGGCTATGTTTTATGTTAGAGCTCAGCCGGTCTATCAGTGTCGATTTAGCAGAAAGCAAACGGCTTGGCTGTCTCCTGCTTTCCAGTTTCCAGGTAAGGTTCTTATAACTAGGAAATGTTTTTGTTGGTTGTACTAAAAATGCTTTTCTTTATTTAGTTCTCTATTCAGAAACTTGAACCTTTCCTAAGGGACACTAAGGGCTTCAGTCTTGAAAGTTTTAGAGCCAAAGGTAAGTTGCTAACAGATGAGTGAGCTTTGACCTATTTTATGACACGTAAATTTGTGCTGTCTAGCATCTTCTCTTTCTGAAGAATTGAAACATTTTGCAGACGGACTGGAAACTGATGGAACTCTACAAAAATGTTTTGAAGATTCAAATGGGTAAGAGCAGTTCCCCTTCTGTCCTAAATTATAGATTTATGTCATAATCCTATCTGTTTTCCAGAAAAGCATCAGATTTTTCTTTGGAAGCATCTGTGGCTGAGATGAAGGAATACATAACAAAGTAAGTTAACCTTTGTTAGAAAATCTAAATTCATTAACTGAACTTTTTTTCCTGATTCTTACAGGTTTTCTTTAGAACGTCAGACTTGGGATCAGCTCTTGCTTCACTACCAGCAGGAGGCTAAAGAGATATTGTCCAGGTTAGATCTATGAACTGTAAAAACTCTTTAAAATCTCTCAAAAGCTCTTGTGTTTTGTTTTTAGAGGATCAACTGAGGCCAAAATTACTGAGGTCAAAGTGGAACCTATGACATATCTTGGGTCTTCTCAGAATGAAGTTCTTAATACAAAACCTGACTACCAGAAAATATTACAGAACCAGAGCAAAGTCTTTGACTGTATGGAGTTGGTGGTAAGTGGGCTCATGTTTATTTAGTTGAGTTACTTTACAGCTCACAGCTGTCTTTTTTCTACAGATGGATGAACTGCAAGGATCAGTGAAACAGCTGCAGGCCTTTATGGATGAAAGTACCCAGTGCTTCCAGAAGGTGTCAGTACAGCTCGGTAAGCTTGTCTCTTGAGGGGACCAGAGTTCAGAAATTTATTTTTTGGCCTCTTTTCTCTGCAGGAAAGAGAAGCATGCAACAATTAGATCCCTCACCAGCTCGAAAACTGTTGAAGCTTCAGCTACAGAACCCACCTGCCATACATGGATCTGGATCTGGATCTTGTCAGTGACTTTATGAGAGTTTCTGCCACAAGGTGCCCAAGAGGAGAGGAATGGGAAGAGTGCCCCAGCACGTGGTGACTGCGTGATTTCTGCTCGTTGCCTTTGAAGATAACTGGCAGGACTGACTGTAGAACACTTTGACTTTTTTCAAAAAGTGATGGAATTTGTACATCCAAATGAATATTGTATAGACAATTTTCCCAGGAATGTGCAAAATGCTTGAAAGTTCAAACTTCTTTTTTGAAATGATCTTCAGATCCAGTGGCCCATTCTTTTATCTTTATCCTGTGAAGGTGTTTTTCAGGTTTTGAAACAATCCAAAAATCATTTAGGACCAAGTCTAAGGAAACATTTTAGTGGCCAAGTTGGATTCCGATTGTAAAGGAATGATACTAATTTTCTAGCATGGCTCTGAAGGTGATTTTAGGTAGAAGAGTTTTGAGGCTGGGCGCAATGGCTCACGCCTGTAATCCTAGCATTTTGGGTGACTGAGGCGGGTGGATTGCTTGAGCCCAGAAGTTGAAGACCAGCCTGAGAAATAAGGTGAAACCCTGTCTACAAAAAATACAAAAAGTTAGCTGGGTGTGGTGGCGTGTGCCTGTAGTGCTAGCTACTCAGAAGGCTGAGGTGGGAGGATTGTTTGAGCCCAGGAGGTTGAGGCTGCAGTGAGTTCTAATTGCGCCACTGCACTCCAGCCTGAGCGACAGAGTGAGACACTGTCTTAAAAAAAATTAAAAATTGTAAAAAAATGAAAAAAAAAGTTTTGAGCATTATTTGCATCATTGGGATACATATGTCACTTCACAAGATGTTCAATTTGAAGGAAATACCACTCATTCTCTATGTCCTGTTGTCTGTAGTGTGCTTCAGTTTTTCATATTGAGTTGACCTAAATCCTGGATTCATGACAAGAAAGGAGTAAGTACTACTATTCATTGTTCTATTTGTTTATAATCTGTATTATAAAATTGCACATAATTAAAAGCTTTCCCTTGTCTTCATCTATGTTTTGAGTGTATAAACAAAAAGGGAG